GAGGGTTCGTTCACCTGCACAGGTGGGGCGTCACCGTGGCCTAATCAAATAACTTCTCCCCAATTTGAGGTGGGGCGGGGGAGAGAACTATTTTTGTGGGAAAGCGGTTTAGTAAATAAGGTATATTGGGGCTCTAGAGAGAATTGCAGTGCCACCACCATGGCTATGATCTCCGTCAGGCACCATTTCAACACCTCTCCAAATCAACCATCCCTACAACAGGATTTATTTTCCAATGAGCGAAATCCCCGCCCGCCAACTCCAAGGCGCTTGGATGCGAGCTCTGTGGGAAACAGCAGCGACGAGCAGAGGCTATTTTGGGTGTGGGAACGAGGAGGGAGGAGGGGCGGCGCCGCCAGGCTGGGCGCGGGTGCGCGGGGAAAGCCTCCAGCTCGGGCTGCCACGGCAACCGCGTCCAGGCAACGCGCCCGGAAGCGGCTCCGGCGGCGCGCGGCGGCTCGCGCCCCCCGGGAGCCGCGAACCCGGCCGGGCCGCGCGCCGGGCCAGGCGGCAGGCGCGCGCTGATTGGACGGCGCTCCCCGCGGCGCGGGCCCGCAGCCGGGCGCCCTGCTCAGCCAGCGCCAGCGGCCGCCGCACCCAGCCGCGCCGGCGAGGACATGGGCAGCCGCGGCGCGCCCACCCCCCGCGCCGGTGAGTGCCGCGCTCTGGGAACCCCGGCCGGGCGGCCTCTGGGGCTGGGCGGCGGGAGCTCTCTGGGACGGCCGGTGACCTTGGGGCAGCCTCTCAGGAGATAGGCGTGGGGTAGAGAGAGCTGCGCGTGGCCCATGTGACATGCCGCGGGCGAGAGGGTTAACTGCATGTGACGCGAAGGGCTGAAGTTGGGCACAGAGCGCAACTGGCGTTGCATTTTCGCGGGGGCTGCATGCTAGCGAACCAACCGACGCCCGGAGGGACTGTTTGGGGGAGCTGGGGTGGTGCACGGATTGCCAGGGGTAAAGGCGAGTCAGCCGACCCACTACTCAGAGTGAGTGACCTTGGGTAGGTTAACCATCTGCTCTTCCGCCCCTTCGCTTTTTCTCATCTTTCAAACGAGAGGCTAGGGGGTCTTTGCAGTTCCAGAATGCTGTTGTGCCATCCTACTGCGAGCTGAGAAAGAGCCCTAAAGTACGGTTCTGCAGGTACCGGAGATGCAAAGCTTAACCATGTTTATTCTAGGAGGGGTTTCCATTAATTGGCTCCTAAAGTGGTAAGAAATGTTATCGTTGTCTGGAAGATTATGGAGCAAGCAGTCGGTGGTCCGGAGAATGGCTTCTTAAGATGCACAGGTTAAAACCTCTTTGGTGCCCTAAAGACATGAACAAAATCAGGATTAATGCTCCTAAGTTCTTCTTTCCTGTAGTTAATCTAATAGGAAACTTTGTATTTGAACAGGTAAAATCAAAACCCAATCGTGGCAGGCAGCAGCAAATTAAGTGAGTCATTTCTTCAATGTGCACGAGGTTTAGCCACACTCTTGCATTTTCATTTTTTATGTAGCTGAACCCACCTTCTCTCCCGAGCACCAGAGCCTGAGTGAACAACTTGCCGCAGAAGAGCCTTCTCTAGTGTCCTCCACCGTCTCACCAGAGTAGGGATGCTCTTCCGCTTCTCCTTAGTGCTGCCTCCAAACCAATGCACCATCACCAACCAAGTCTCCTCTCGGAAGGTAGTGCTATCTGCTTGTGCCCCTACCCTCCTGTTAAATAATTTAGTGCTTATTTTTTCAACAGATGTGAATTATTAAAAAGAAAATGGCCCAACGGAGCACTGTATTTCCTTCTCGTGTCACCAAGGAAAGGTATAATATATGGAAAATATGCATCTAAGGTACAATTAACAACCCTCATGGTTCCCTTCTGCAGGCGAGTGAGAACCATGCCCCGACACAGCCAGTCCCTGACCATGGCACCATACTCATCTGTAAGCCTCGTGGAGCAGCTGGAAGACAGGATCCTCTGCCATGAGAAAACCACCGCCGCCCTCGTAGAGCACGCCTTTCGGATTAAAGATGACATTGTCAACAGTTTGCAGAAAATGCAAAACAAAGGGGGAGGTGACCGCTTGGCCAGGCTTTTCTTGGAGGAGCATATCAGAAACATAACTGCCATAGTGAAGCAACTTAATCGGGATATCGAGGTAAGGTTTGTGAAAGTCAGGTGGCCTATGTCATGACTCCCTTAGTGTTTTTTATGTTGCCCAGGTACTCCAGGAGCAGATTCGTGCCCGGGACAACATTAGCTATGGAACTAATTCTGCCTTAAAGACCCTGGAGATGCGCCAGCTCTCCGGTTTGGGAGATCTTCGAGGAAGAGTGGCAAGGTAGGTGTTCAAATGTTGGGGTCTCTGCTCATATAAGAATCAGCTTTGTTCTTTGTCTGGACAGATGTGATGCCAGCATAGCTAGACTTTCTGCAGAGCACAAAACGACCTATGAGGGGCTCCAGCACTTGAACAAAGAACAGCAGGCTGCCAAACTTATCTTGGAAACGAAAATCAAAGATGCAGAGGGACAGGTACGACCTGTTTCAGGTAGCTTTTAGAAGCGTGTGATATTTATAAGCAAGATTTCTTTTCCAGATTTCTCAGCTTTTGAACAGAGTGGACTTGTCAATATCAGAGCAGAGCACCAAACTGAAGATGTCTCACAGAGACAGTAACCACCAGCTTCAGCTTTTGGACACTAAGTAAGCAATCAATTTATTAAAAAAATAAAACTTTTACATCTAACTTGCAATTTTTTTTTTTTAGATTTAAAGGTACAGTTGAGGAACTCAGTAACCAGATATTATCTGCACGGAGTTGGTTGCAACAGGAACAAGAACGGATAGAAAAAGAGCTTTTACAGAAAATTGATCAGCTTTCCTTGATTGTTAAGGAAAACAGTGTAGGTATTGATGTTTAGCAAAAATTTAGTAATGATTAAGTGCAGTTCTTATCATGGATCTCAGGGAGCCAGTGAAAGGGATATGGAGAAGAAGCTCAGCCAGATGTCAGCCAGGCTTGACAAAATAGAAGAGGGTCAAAAGAAGACTTTTGATGGTCAGAGAACAAGGCAAGAAGAGGAGAAGATGCACGGGCGAATCACCAAGCTGGAGTTACAGATGAACCAGAACATCAAGGAAATGAAAGCAGAAGTTAATGCTGGTAGGCCAAAACCAGAACAGCTCACGTGCTTTTTAACTGTTGTGAAATTTACCTCTCCTTCAAGGGTTTACAGCCGTCTATGAAAGCATAGGATCCCTCAGGCAAGTTCTCGAGGCCAAGATGAAGCTGGACAGGGACCAGCTACAGAAGCAAATCCAGCTGATGCAGAAGCCAGAGACCCCCATGTGAAGGGAGCTGGGACAAGGTCCTAAAAGACAGTTTTGCCAGTGGGGCTAGGAGCCGGATACCTCTGTAGCCAGGCCATCGCTGCATTCAGGATTGTTCCATCCATGGCGTGCATGTGCCAAGAAATGTGTTTTTATGGGTCTAAATGTTTACCTTGAGTCTTGAAAATACTCTTTTGTTAAAAGTATGAAATACAGTTTTTACCAGTTTATTTCACTTCTCTAAATTCAATGGAAATCCCCCGCCCTGGATTTTGAAAGGCTTTTATCTTCTTCATTTTACGAATGGAAAGACGACAATTTTTCTTCAATGCTTGATGCACTAATGAAGACTGTTTACTATTTTGAAAAATGTCATGGGGATTTTTTTTTAATTAAGAAACTAATGAATCATCACAGGAATGTGTTGCTCCTCACCCTAAATTAAGAGAATGTCCCAGTAGATTAGACTTCAACCTTTGAGTCCAATTTGGATTTTATTATCGTTGTCTATGCACTTCTTATATTGGTTATCTTCTTGTAAATCTTCTGTCTTTTGTAAGGGGAAAGGATTTAACATTTAGAATAAACCCCACCATTTATGTAATGGAAATAGTTTAAAAATTGCTAACTGCCATGTGGATTGCAAATTAAATGGAAACTTATTTAGATAACGTAAGGCTCAATATCTGCGTTGACCACCTAGATATTACAGGTTTTAATATTTAAAACTATTTTTGAATTATCCACAACCTGTATAGTGATAGCCATATATTTAATAATGGAATGGTGGTTAACAGTCTATTTACTGCACAATTAATTGTTCACTAATCAAATAGAATGTGGTAATTTTTCAGACTTTATGATCTGTTTCCAAAATTGGCACAAAGTGCTAGGGTTTATATACACTTATCGTAACTGTATTTTTGTGCCTTGGTTTTATCATGTCAATGCACTGTACTCTGTAAAAGTTTTGCAGACAAAATAGAAAGTATGATAATCCGTCAGAAGTATGATGTAAAACTGGAATCCTCTGTATTTTTTAAATGTTCTAAAAATTTTATCGCTGTTAAGGTATTAATCATTCAGTATTACTAATGGAATAGAAATTCATACTTTTGTATGGACAACAATTCAAATTGATATTGCATTTATAGCACTGTAAGAAACTTTCATCTTGAGCAACTTTGTAGATGATGGGTGTTTTATTTTCAATCGCCATATTTGATCAGTCATTGAAAATTGGCCCCAGTGCTGTTTGTTCATCTCTGTATGTAAAAACTGACAGTGAGACACAACGTTCTGAACTGTGAGGGTGTCCCAGGAAAAAGAAAAACAGGAATACTTTAACAATTAAAAAGAAAAAAATGTTTTTTGTTTGCCAAGGACTCAGGAAAATAAAAAGCATTTTCTATTTTTAGGACAAATCACAAATGAAGTGTCTAACTGGCTATTACTGTTTACCCATATAAAATATGCTGCTAAAGTACATATTTTGCTGTCAATGGCTTGACAATTTTTTTTTTCAAATTTGGACATGAGAGGTTATATAGGGACTATATTATCCAACACATATTTTCTTATTTTGCCACAAATTTCCACTTAACAAATAAAAAAAGGCGAATGCTGTTTTGCAATCAGAAAGTGAATTTCTTTTGTGGTAGCGTACACGTGGTTCATGTGGTTCTCCACGTTTAAGCACAAACCACAGCACAGGAAGCCACACCCCCTCCAGCATCTCTGTCTTGTGGGGTCTTTGAGGAGAAGGAATCAGAACATCGACACCTGGGAAGAGGGAGGCGGGGAACACCAGCTGGACTCTGGCCAAGGAGTGATGTAAGCAGGTGACACTTGGCTGTCAGCTGAGCTTCTCAGGTGCTTCTGACATTGCCAGCCCCTTGAGATGAGCCACCGCAGGTGTGCTCACCTTGGCTACATGTTGAAATCATCCAGAGGAGTTGGGAAATCTACTGATGCCCCGCTGTGCCTCCCAGACCGATTAAGTCAGAACCTCTGGGAGGTGGGTCGCAGGCATCAGTGCGTGCCCGAGGCCTCCGCGTGTTTGGGTGTGCAGCCGAGGTGGTGAGCTGTCGAGCCACAGTGCAGTTCTCTTCTCACCAAAGCTCAAATGAGAATCAGCTTCCATGTTCTTTCCTTTACCAGAAATTTGCAATAAAAAGAAAAATAAAATTTTCACATAAATGTGGTGTATGATTTTTAAATTGAAAAGTCTT